GGAACAGCATCAACATAGGTTACACTTAAAGGGGGAAGAAAATGAACAAGCACGATGCAACATTAAAAGCAATGAACAAGAGATGCATATAGCAGCTTAAGTCAAATGTTACACTTTCACACATGCACGTATTTAACAAAGCCATATGTTTAACAAGAATAAAAACATAGGAAAGCAAATCATTCAAACACATCAGGTGTGTCACATGCAGGTGTCTTTTGGTGGGAAAGAAATTAGTAAGAGAAACTAGGAAGGTAGAAAGAAAAATCCAATAAAATAGAGAAATAACCTTTCAAAAATCAATAATGATAATGTGGTCAGAGCCCAAGAATAGGATAAAAGTAAAGATAAAAGCAACCTTCATAAATAGACAGTTAATTCTAATCCCTTTCTATCAATTGCAGGGCTAGCAGAAATTAATGAAAATAAGCTGCCTTTAATGCCAAATGTGATAGGTAGAAAGATGTTTATTTGTGGGAACTGTCTTTTGTTTGTAGAATTACTCACCTCTCCACTGACATTGAAAGACAGCCATATTGTTTTTAGTGGGATTTTAGGTAAAATATCAAAAATAACAGCTAATGACTTAGGGAGGGAGACTTCAGAATAAACCAATGAGTAGGTGTGGCCTTGGGGAATAGATTAAAGGAAACTGTCTGCTATGTGGGCCACCACAATTGAACATGGGTATATGAGGAGGGGTGGTAGTTCATGATGGGAAGGCATAGAAGAGGCTGTCATAGAGAAGCCTCTTTTCTACCACCAGGCTATCCTTGCCTTTATATCACCCCCCCACCATCCAAAACAGAGGTGGCAGGAGTGGTACATTCTGATGACTAAGACTCCCCAGGTACCTCCCCACCCCTCTCTCACATAGAAGTGACAAGAGTAGTGCTTTGTGACGTCTTAGTGTCCCTTAGCTCTCATTGGCTGGGCGAGTGCCTTGCTGACCAATCAAAGTTGAAGGGTGTGGCCCCTCATTGTGCTGGGAGGGGTATACATAGGATGATCAGGAGCTGTGAGCAGACCACTGGGACAATTCAGTATGGCAAAGGTGACCAGTGAGCCACAGAAGCCTAATGAAGATGTGGACGAACAGACCCCATCAACCTCAAGTACCAAAGGGAGGAAGAAGGGGAAGACACCCCGTCAACGAAGGTCCAGAAGCGGCGTTAAGGTGAGATGATCCCGACCAAACCCCTTCTCTTTCGCCCTCTGGCCTGACTGTGATCTCCCTGTAGGGCCTAAAGACCACCAGGAAGGCGAAAAGACCCCTTCGAGGGAGCTCGAGCCAAAAAGCCGGTGAAACTAACACCCCTGCAGGAAAACCTAAGAAAGCTAGAGGACCAATACTGCGTGGTCGTTATCACCGGCTGAAAGAAAAAATGAAGAAAGAAGAGGCCGACAAAGAGCAAAGCGAGACCTCAGTTCTGTGATGTCTCTAGAGGTCCGCCACTGAAAAGTCATCAATCATACAGTCAGTGAATTCTACACCAACAGGTTAAAACCATGAAAATAAAATCAACCTGAATCGAAAGGATATGTCTCTGTGACTTCTCTGATGGTGAGGA